ACCCCAGCAGAACCGACCTCCTTTCCACTGCTCAGTTCCAAGCCTGAGCCACTTTCCTCCCTGCCAGGAACACCGTTCCCAAACTCTTCACCAAACTGGCTCCATCCCGATATTCTAACTTCAGCCCCCACCCGCTAGGACCCCTTCTACCCTCTCCCCGAAATGAAGAACCCTAAACCCGGGACTAGCCTGCAAAGGGACAGCCCCGGAGTCAAAGCCTCACACTTAAAGACCCCTCGCAGTGGCTCACGCCTGTAATCCCAGCTCCTCGGGAGGCTGATGTGGGAGGATCTGTTGAGCCCAGGAGTTTGAAACCAGTCTGGGCAAAAAAGTGAGACCTCTGTCTTTACAAAAAATAACTAGCTGCGCGTGGTGGTGCATACCTGTAGTCCCAACTACTTGGGAGGCTGAGGTAGGAGGATCTCTTGAGGCTGGGAGTTCAAGGAGGAGGGCCACTGCACTCCAGTCTGGGCCACAGAGTGAGACCTCTCAAAAAACAAACAAAAAAACTTCACACCTGCCTGGAAACACGTTTACATTTGTGGCCACCTTATGAAAACTCAAATCTAAGCCCACTGAAAGGCATTTTGCACCCAAGAGCTGGAGGTTGCTCCATCCGTGCGCACAGGGAATGCCGACTTGATCTTTGGGTGGGGATGGGAAACTCTGGGGAATGCAGAGGTTTAGAAGCGCAGAGTCCAGGAGAAAATTTCCTTAGAACGAAGTTGTGGAGGCAGGGGAAAGAGGGGGCACGCCAGGACCTCCAGGGCGCACCCCTTGGCCTAAGAGCAGAAGCATCCCGAGGTGTTGTGTCCCAGCCTTTGACAGTGAGGGAAACTGAGGCTGAGTAGCGGGACGGCCATTGGAGACGAGGGTGTCGATGGTGAGGGGCGAAGGGGCGGGGCAGCTGCCAGGGGGAGGGCCGGGGAGGGGCCTTGGAGGCTCCCTGGGAACACGCAGGGCGGTCACGGCGGCCTGCCCAGGGCGCAGCGGGGTCGACCTTTGTGCGGGGCGGGTCCCTGGCAGCCTCGGCCCGGACTCGCCGCCAACGAGGAGCCGAGCGCCCTGGAGAACGCGTCGGGGCTGAGCCGGGGTCCAGCAGCCGCCGCTATGGACATCCCGCCGCTGGCCGGCAAGATCGCGGCGCTGTCGCTGAGCGCCCTCCCGGTGTCCTACGCGCTCAACCACGTCTCGGCGCTCTCGCAGTGCGTGCGGAGAGGGGCCAGGGCGGCCTTGGTGGCCTCCCTGACTTGGCTTCCCTCTCCACAGCCCCCTGTGGGTGGCATTGATGAGCGCCCTAATCCTGGGTCTGCTTTTCGTGGCGGTCTACAGCTTGTCCCATGGCGAGGTCTCCTATGACCCACTCTATGCTGGTGAGTCAGTGGGAAGCTGTGGGGAAGAAGACCACACCTGACCCGGCCCGCCCACTCACTGCAGTCTTCGCTGTCTTCGCCTTCACCTCGGTTGTGGACCTCATCATCGCTCTTCAGGAAGACAGCTATGTGGTGGGCTTCATGGAGTTCTACACCAAGGAGGTACTTGGGGGACGACCAGGGAGCCCCCTACCTGCCCGTCTGAGTCTCCCACCTGCCCCCACAGGGAGAGCCATACCTGCGCACAGCGCACGGAGTCTTCATCTGCTACTGGGATGGCACTGTTCACTACCTCCTCTACCTGGCCATGGCCGGCGCCATCTGCAGAAGGTGCAGGAGGCAGGGAGAGGGTGGCCCCTGACACCTGCTGGTCACCCCTCCATCCCCTGCTCAGGAAGAGATACCGGAATTTTGGACTCTACTGGCTGGGTTCCTTCGCCATGAGCATCCTGGTGTTCCTTACAGGAAACATTCTTGGTAAGGACAAGGCTTTGGGAAATCCAGGTTCTTGGCTGATGCCCTCTCTCCTGCACCATGGAAGGCAAATACAGCTCCGAGATCAGGCCTGCCTTCTTCCTCACCATCCCCTACCTGCTGGTGCCATGCTGGGCTGGCATGAAGGTCTTCAGCCAGCCCCGGGCGCTAACCCGCTGCACCGCCAACATGGTGAGTGCCTTACCCCTCTTAGGCCTTGTCCCCTCATGCTGTCTGTTTCTCTCCCCTGGGCCAGGTGCAAGAGGAACAAAGAAAGGGACTCCTGCAGCGTCCGGCTGACCTGGCCCTTGTCATATATCTCATCCTTGCTGGCTTCTTCACTCTGTTCCGGGGCCTGGTGAGTCTGCGCTGGTTGGTCTCCCCCTCCCCCTGAGGGTTCTTGGTATGTCTGTCTGCTCCAGGTGGTGCTTGATTGCCCCACAGATGCCTGCTTTGTCTATATCTACCAGTATGAGCCATACCTGCGGGACCCTGTGGCCTACCCTAAGGTGCAGGTGAGAGGGGAGCGGGGAGAAGACCACACCCCAGGCTGGTGCCCCTCTCCTCCCGCCCCTGCAGATGCTGATGTACATGTTTTATGTCCTGCCTTTCTGCGGCCTGGCTGCCTATGCTCTCACCTTCCCTGGTTGCTCCTGGCTTCCAGACTGGGCCTTGGTGTTTGCTGGAGGCATCGGCCAGGTGAGGTGGCGGATGGGTGGGTGAGCAGGCATCCTGACATCCATCTTCCCTGTCTGGCTACCAGGCACAGTTCTCGCACATGGGGGCTTCCATGCACCTGCGCACACCCTTCACCTACCGTGTGCCTGAGGACACCTGGGGCTGCTTCTTCGTGTGCAATCTGCTGTATGCGCTGGGCCCCCACCTGCTGGCCTACCGTTGCCTTCAGTGGCCCGCATTCTTCCACCAGCCACCACCCTCCGACCCCCTAGCCCTCCACAAGAAGCAGCATTGAGAGAGCTGTGGACTCAGGACCCAGGACTCTGTTTACGTGCCCAGTCAGCCCTACCTGGGGAAGCGGGGGTTGGGTGTTTTAGAGACAGGAGGGACATCTCCGGGTGTCTTTAGTCTTGGCTATGGTAGTTTCAGTCCAGTGGGTGGGATGGAGACCAACGACCAAGTGTTCCTGCAAGGAGAGCCTCCCACAGCTGTCACCATGCTCCAACTCCCACACAAACGCTTCTACCCCTTCCAGAACTTACCCATCATCCCCCCATGGATCCTTTCAGTAAAAACCCTTTCAATTTCCAAAATATCACTGCCTAAGTGTTTCAGGGTGCAGGGG